CTGCTGGTCTCTCTCTCTCTCTCTGGTCCCACCTCCGTGGCTCAGCTCCGCCCAACACACACCCCCTCCACCCTCACCTTCTGATGCCTCCACCCTCACCTCCACAACCTTTACCCAAGTTGCGCAATGACATTCTCTCCCTCCCCCTCAGCCACACTTAATCCTCTTTCTCAATCTCCCCACATTCCTCTCTATTCTCTGCTCCTCCCAGTCTCCCTCAGCTCCACACACGGTTGAAGCCCCTCCAGATTCTAACACTTCCAGAATCCTCTCCCCAGAAAGCTCTCCTCAATCAGCCAGTGTCTGCAGAGTCCTTGGCAAAGGGGTTGCTGGGAGTTATGACTAAAGATGGGGACATGAGGGTGGAAAGATACCCCTTTCCCATGACAATCCTAATTAGCACACAGGATGTGGGGGCTTTCCAAGGAAGCAGAGAGACTCTGCTCAAACAGCTGTTCACTGGGGAGGGCCTTTCCGAGTCATCTTCTCTACGTCCTCCCCAGCACACCGGCCTCTCCAGGCTCCTCGGTTGCACTCTTGGGAAAGCCGAGCCAGAATTCCAGAAACAATGGCCCCCTCCCCACCTGTCACTGACGGAGGCAGAAACTCTTCCCGGGTCATCGATTAAGCAAGGACCGAGCAAAGAGAGGCAGTTTTGCTCTCCCTTGGGCAGCACCCCCACTCCCCACCCCCCAAGGCCCCATCCTGGAGGCTCCCTTCCTGGCTCTGACCTGGAAAGGCAGGTCAGCTGGGAAGCGGGTTTGTGCTGGCTACAGTGACAACTTGATTCTCATGAAAAGATAGGAGTTTGGCGCTCCAGGAGACCATGGGTTCCTTACAGGCTATGGTTTCAAGAGGAAGCCTGGGGACAGTTTCTCCTTAGGAATCTGCGTCCTCCTCCTCCGCAGACAAAGGGAGCGGCTTCCCTGCCATGCATTCCGAAGCCCCGAGCCTCCCCCTCCTCTCTCCATCTGCTCCGGCCTGTTGCTTCCGCGCATGTAGTGTGTAGCAGAGGCATTCGCCAATGCCGCGGCGTCCAGGGTACCCCAGCCCTAGTCTCTCCTCCCAGGGAGCCCGGCGCTTCCCTTACCCGACTGTAGCGAGAACCTCCGGGGAATCCCTTCTTCCTCCCCCAGTTCCCACACCCAGGACCCAGCTGCGGGGAGGCATCCCACACAGGAGACGCAGAGGCAGTGAGATCGGGGGTGAGGGGACGTGTGGCAAGCCCCAGCGTGCCTAGGGCGCGAGACGGCTGTCCACCTGGCCCAGCACCACGCTGCCCCCCGCGCGGGGGCCGGCGCGGACCACCGCCTCGATGTGGTGGCTCACCGCTGGGCTGTAGGGACGCCAGCGGCCGTGCTCGTTCAGCCATTCCCAGACCACCACGGCCGAGGCCAGGAGCATGGCGAGCCCGGGGCTGCGGCGCTGCGCGGCCCGCCTCCCGGGCCCCGAGCGCCCGACCTCCTCCGCTTCCTCCTGCGCCGCCGCCTCCGGGCCTCGACCGCGCCCCCTGCCCCGCGCCCCGCCGCCCCGGGCAGCCTCAGCTCCGGCCCATGGGCTCCTCCCCAGCCGTGCATCCACCGGGGCCGGGACACCGGGGCCGCCTGGCTGGGACCGCGCGCCGCCGCCGCCGCCGGGGTCCGCTGCTGCTGCCGCTGCTCTGTGGGGTCGAGTCGCTTCATGCAAATGCCCGGCTCTCTGCAAACAGGCCCCCGCCTTGCAAAAGCCACTCGGCGGGCGCGCGGCCCGAGCCCCGGCGGCCGCGAGCTGGGGCTGACGGCGAGGCAAGGACCCAGCCCTCGCACCAGTTGCGCCTCGGCCTCTGCAGACGCCGGGGTGGGATCTCGCCGCACGGCCGCGCTCGGAATGGCACGCTCTGGTCCCCTCCCCTCTCTCCCTCCCTCCCCACCCCTTCGCCGCACGAATTGCAGTCCCCGCCGCTGGGAGAGCTCCCCCTGCCTGTGGCTCTGCTCAGTTCCTTCCAGAATGAACCACCCCTCCCAAGCAGGGCGCTAAGGCAAACCCGCGCCCGCGTGTGTTTCCCTGGTTCCTTGATGCAGAGAAGCGACCCGCCATGACACGGCCCCGGGACCACCACTGTCGCCCAGCCGCAACTTTGCAGCCTCCTTCCCCCAAATGTAATTTTCTCTCTCTCTCTCTTTTTTTTTCCTTAATGCAGCATGATCAGTGTCCGCAGCGCGAACTGGAGACACGCATTGTCTCGGGGCTTGCGCACGCACTGGCACACTCACAGTCGCACACACACGCGCGCGCACCCCAACTCCTTCCTTGCCCCGGCTCCTATTACCTCATCCTCTCCCGCATCCTTAGCTGTCCGTCAAGGAAGCAGAAGACACGCCCCCTGCTGCTCGGGCGAGTGCCCTGGAGCTTACCCGCCCCCTGCTGGCCTAAAGTGTCGTGTGCCGGCCAGTGGCCACTCCAACCTCTGCTAATGAGACCCAGTCCAAAGGGATGCAGCAATTTCGCTAATGATGGATTTATATTACCTACGTAGAGAGCAAATGTGGTTTTTCTGGCCAGATTCAACGTACTAGAGTCAGGAAGACGCATGTTAGATTAATTTTATCTGCATCGTTTCTGTAACTAAAATTATGAAACACTAGGAAAAACACGAGTTAGACTTATTTTGATCATCAATAGTTAATATGGAAAATAACCTTAAATAGGTAGGTTCTGACTAAAAGGGAAGACTGAAGTCAGGATTATGCATTATCCTTGTCAAAGAACACAAATTTTGTTTTGTTGAGATTGCAAACCACATAAAACAACGAATCGAGTCTTATCAAGATCCAAGTTATAGGATGCGGGAAAGTAAAAATAGATTATGTGTTAGAGAATGGGATTGTGAATCTTTTTGAAATAATCAATTTTTTCATAAATATCATATGACCCTTTTATGTTTTAGAAGAGTTGCTTCCCCCTCCCTCTCCTTGCAGCTGTCATTTCTCCCATTGTTAGAATTTTGCATCCTTCTACCTTTATCTTTCTCCCAACAGAGTTCTAAATACAAAGCAAAAGAAAAAGTGTGAGATCTGTTCTTCTTCAGGCCCCTAAAGGCACCAGGCTCAAGGAACCTCTGAGCTTTGTTCTTTCTGGTCTTCTTGCACAGCTTGGCCTCCAAAATGCCTAGTCGGCCTCTCCCTTATTTGGGGACTGTTCCTAATCCAACCTAAACAATACCACTCATTAAAATGTCGAGTTTCAGAATTAGAAGAACAAAAAGAAAACAAGGATACCTCGACTAATTATATCATAGGCCATTATTATTACCATTTTACAAATGACAGGACTTAAGGAATTTAAACTATTTGCCCTAGATTACATAGCTAGTTAGAGGGGAAACCAGTATTCAAAATTTAGTTGGGCTGTCTCAAAAGAAAATGCCTGTTCCATAGCATGTCCTATACAACACAGAGGTGGCACAATAACAGGCAATGTAGAAGTGTCTCAGTGTGAAAGAAGGGAAGGGAGAAAATGGGGGTAGAATTTTCTGGAAAAGAAACAGAAGGCAAACTGAAGAAAAAGTAATTTAAAAATTTATTGGGCTACTTTTATTTCTAGTCATAAAAATGGAAAGTATCAAAACTCAGGAAACTTTCTTATAGTCTTGGTAAGTATGAATCAAAAAGTGAAGAGTAATGATTCAAGGGGATATTGGAAGTACCAGCGAAAATATAGCACCTGACCAGCTAAGCCAGAAATTCCAAGGTGAAAAAAATCTAAACTAGATAAGCAGGCTACCAGCAAATGTTAGATGAGCTGTTTGAAAGGCGAATGGAAGGCAGAAGGAAACTGACGCCTACCTGCCTATGTCCAGCCTAGTTTTGTATCTGGTCTTCTTGTATCTTCCATGTTAAACACAACAGAGTATTACAGCAGAATAAAAATATCTTATGACATGTGAGAAGGTTTGTATGTAGTCTGATTCATTTGCAA